GAGGCGATCAGGCTGAGGAAGATGGGGCAGTGGAGCTGGATGGATAGAGAGAGGGTGGGTTCATTCATTCGTTCACTCATTCGTTTATTCATATTCATCCATCCATCATTCATGCCCTGAGCGTGCGTTGTGTTCTGGGCAGGGCCTGTGCTGGGCACCGATTGTGTAATATATCATCTCTCCCTTCAAGGTGCACCCAATCTGGGTGGGTGGGTAGAGAGAAGCTACGGTGACAAGGCAAAAATTTGGGAAACACTCTCGTTAACAATTCAAACTGTGGTCCCCTCCCAGATGTATAAATCCAAATGTTTAGGGGTGGGCACAGTACTCTGCATCTCCAGACAGCATCCTCCGCTGATTCGGATGCATGATGACGTCAGAACACTTGGATATTGTGGTAACTTTTGGGCCAGGGGCTCTGAAACCCCGAAGACCTCCCCCTGGGAGATCCGGGACAGCTCCCAGAGAAGGTGAGTCTTAAACACATCCGTGACAGGCAATAAGGAAAATAAGGGGGGTCCGCTCTGCTGATCAGCCCTAAGAGCCGCGGCGGTTGTCGGCTGGGGCGGGGCACTCCACGACTTTCCCGGCCAGACACGGTCGCCTTCCTAGGTGTCTTGGCCTGCGAGGCACTCGTAGCCCGCCCCTCTCCTAGGTGACGTACATTGGAGACGCCGTCGCTCAGCGACCCGGGTTCGAGTCCCCGCCTCGGCCGCCATGGCGGATGCGGAGCCGGAGGCTGGGGGCGGCAGCGAGGATGGCGGCGGCGGCGGCGGCCCGGCTCCTCCGGGCCAGAGCGGCAGCGTCGCACGTGTGGCCCCGCTGGGCCCCGAGCAGCTGCGGCAGGTCCTGGAGCAGGTGACGAAGGCGCAGCCGCCGCCGCCGCCGCCCCCCTTCGTGCTGCGGGACGCGGCGCGGCGGCTGCGGGACGCGGCCCAACAGGCCGCCCTGCAGCGGGGCCGGGGCACCGAGCCCCCGCGCCTGCCGCGCCTGCTCCCGCCCCAGGTGAGGCGTCGGGAGGGACGTGGGGAAACTGAGGCCCGAAGGGGGCCGACGCCCCGCGGCGGGGTAGCTGCTTGTCCGGGGAGGCCAGTATCCGCCCGGGTTAAGACTCAGGGCGTCCCCAGGCTGAGCTTCTTAGGGACGGCGTTCGGCCCCCACCTGTCACCACCCTGGCATTTTCACCCCAGGAGCCTCACTCTAGGAGCGGTTGCTCACGCTGGGCCCTGTGCCTGGAACGCCCTCGTGCCTTCTCTGCCTTCACAGCCCTGCTGGGGGCTTTTGCGTGCTCCCTAGCTCTTCTTACAGGCCTTTCACCGCTGGTTCAGCCTTTGTGGAGCACTTAGAGACCGTGTTCCCAGCACTCCCCACTATGTGCAGGAGGTGAAGCCTTGAACACACTTGCTGAAGAACGAACATAAGGCAGGTTCTGGGATTGACGGGGGCTGCTTTAGAGTGGGTGGTCCCGTAGGCCAGACACTGGAGCTGAAACATAAATGAATTAAAAGGAACCAACTTAGCTTTTCAGTTGTAAGGTGCCAAGGCCCAGGCTTGGAACAAAGTCAAGCACAATACACTAGTTCGCTGCAGGACTTAACATCCTGGGTGATAGTGACTGATTTGTAACCGCAGTACCCAGCACAGTGCCTGATACACAATGTTTGGAATATGTGAAAGCACTCTGTATACTACAAAACATCCTTTCCCAGTGGGTTTATTTCCTGGGCCACACACCTTTTGGTTGCTAGGGGGGTGATAACTAGAAGACGGTCGCCCAACTCCGGAGGGTGAAGCATAGCGCCTGAAGCCAGAGGGCCTACACGGCATCTGTAAAATTCCACCCCATTTCAGCGCTGGGGTTGTAAACAAAATTAGTCTCACCCCAAAATTGCCAAAAGAAGACAGCTTTTTCCACTAGAAGAAACGGGTTAGGGAATAGAATCAGGAACCTTCACTCGTTGAGTTTTTTTGACTGATGTTAGCTGCTTAGGGTTGTATCCAGTTAATCATCAAGACTGGAGAGTTGTCTTGCTAAGGTTTAGGAAGACCAGTGTGATTCTGTCCAGATGCCACACTATCACTATCTAGAGGTGTGACCTTGGGTAAGTCAACCTTTTTGGACTTTGGTCTGGGTCAGAAGGCTGCAAGGTGCCATCTGGGGGCAGCTATCTGCAAAGCCTCTGCTCTGCGCCCGGCGCTGTGCGGGGCCGCTCAGTTTTCAGCAGTGTTTTTGTACCGGCATTTTGCAGGTGGGAAACAAGCTCAGGGAGGTTGCGTGGCTTTGCCCAAGGTCCCTCAGGTGTGGCTGCTCTCCCTAGCCCCTGTACTCCTCACCATACCCTGCTGAATATGGCCACAGCTTTTTGGGTTTGGAATCCAAAAATGACATATTTTTCGTAAAGCAAAAGCAAACTTATTCGAGCTTAGGCAGCATGATGGGATTGTATTTTGTAGCTAATCTAATGGAGACGATATAAATTCTACCTGCAATAATATACCTTTGCAGCACATTCTTTTAATACTCTTTCAGCCCCAGCTGTGTCATGGAGGCCACAAAGGCAAACCGGATGCGTACTTTGCCCCTCAGTAGTTTATGAACTAACAGGAGATGAAACAAGACCCAGATAACTTCTAGTCAAGGCCAGAAAGCTAAAGATAGTGAAAAAGAACTGAATGTATTTAGAGAAAGGGAGATTGTTCCTGGCTGAGGACATCAGAAGCAGCTTTGTTGAAGAAGTGGTATCTGAACTAGATTTGAAAGGGTGCGTCTGAGTTGAAAATGCAGAAGGGGAGAGGCAGGTTCTGGGGCGGTTGGGGGTGCATTTCAACAACCACAGCAGAAGGCCCAGTGTTCGCTGTGGGGGTGGTGTGGATCAGCAGCACAGACCAATGGACACACTTGGGTCAGATCGAGGCCCCTGTCTCTCCCCATCCTCCCTCTTCCCCACCCCACAGAAATTTCCAGTTCCATCCAACATGCTGTGCCCCTTTTCATGCATCCGTGCATTTACACATGGATGTGTGCCCTTTTTCACCTGGCAAAAATTCCCAGCCTTCAAAATGCCCCTCAGAGATCACAGCTTCTGGGCAGCCCACCACCTCTGGGCTGTTCCTGCCTCTTGATTGCACCTGTTGTACCATGATGACATTTTTCCTGTCTGCCTCACCTGTCTGCATTCCTTAGGGAAGCTTGTCTGCCTTCAGAATCATCAGTGGAGCTTTTGAAAGGGCAGATCTTGGGGCCTCACCCCAGGAGATCCGATTCAGCAGGTCTGCGGGGACTGAGGTATGGCAGGGGAAACCGCCCCCATCTCAAGGGTGGTCTCTGTTTTTGTTTTTGTTTTTTTCAGATGGAGTCTCACTCTGTTGCCCAGGCTGGAGTGCAGTGGTGCGATCTCAGCTTACTGCAACCTCCTCCCGGGTTCAAGCGATTCTCATGCCTCAGCCTCCTGAGTAGCTGGGACTACAGGAGTGCATCACCACGCCCAGCTCATTTTTGTATTTTTAGTAGAGATGGGGTTTCACCATGTTGGCCAGGTTGGTCTCGAACTCCTGACCTCAAGTAATCGTCTTTTCTCTTTCTTGTCTTTCTGTACGTAAGCAACTAGAAGCCATTTGTGTCAAGGTAACGTCTGGAGAAACAAAAGGTCAGGAAAGGCCAATGCTCCTACCGACCACAATCCAGCCCCAAACTGCAAGAAAGAGCCAGCTGCCCCGGGGGAATTCCTGCCTGGTGGGGCTCCATATCGCCAGCCCTCAGCTGCTCAGGGTACAGCCGCTTGTGAGAACCGAGCCACAGTCCTGCTTCCTAAGTGACTTATGCCAACCTCCTGCTCAGGGGTTTGTACAGAGACCACTGCCAGCCCTCCAGGTGGTCCCTGCAAAGAGAGTCCCAGCCCCCAAGGCTCCAGATGAACAGGGCTCCATGTTGACCCCTTTGTCTGCCTCTGACCCGCTGGCAGTAACATCTCTTTCATCCAGTTCAGCACATCCATTTATTTCCAACTTGCATACAAGACATACTGAGAAACTAAAAAAATCGTTAAAAGTAAAGACACGTTCTGGACGGGTATCTCGACCTCCCAAATATAAAGCTAAAGATTATAAGTTCATAAAAACAGAGGATCTGGCGGATGGTCATCTGTCAGATTCTGATGATTACTCAGAACTCTGTGTGGAAGAAGATGAAGATCAGAGGGAGAGGCACGCACTCTTTGACTTATCGAGCTGCTCCCTGAGGCCCAAAAGCTTTAAGTGTCAGACTTGTGAAAAGTCATATATAGGGAAGGGGGGACTGGCCCGACATTTTAAACTTAACCCAGGCCACGGCCAGTTGGACCCCGAGATGGTGCTGTCTGAGAAAGCCAGTGGAAGCACCCTCCGGGGGTGCACGGAGGAAAGGACGCTCAGCCTGACCTCCCTGGGGCTGTCCATGCCAGCGGATCCATGTGAGGGAGGGGCCCGCTCCTGCTTGGTGACAGAGTCAGCACGCGGTGGCCTGCAGGTAATGTTTCTGTCTGGGTATGTGTCTTTTTATATTTTACTTTTGGGTGTGCAACACTGTCTAGAATGGTCAGTCTGTAGACGTTGAAGAGACATTGCCATCTGAACCAGAAAATGGAGCTCTTTTGCGATCAGAGAGATACCAAGGACCTAGAAGACGCGCATGCTCAGAGACCCTTGCAGAGTCCCGCACAGCTGTCCTCCAGCAGAGAAGAGCTGCTCAGCTACCTGGTGGCCCTGCTGCGGCAGGGGAGCAGAGGGCGTCGCCAAGCAAAGCCAGGCTCAAGGAGGTACCTCACTCTTAAACCCTGTGCTTGAAACCATTCAAAGGCATGAAATGCTTTCCCTTGGTAGTTCCTCCAGCAGTGTGACCGGGAGGATCTGGTGGAATTGGCTCTGCCTCAGCTGGCTCAGGTTGTGACCGTGTATGAGTTTCTTCTGATGAAGGTGAGTACTCTTAGTGTTTCTAAATGATAGCGAAACTTTTTTTTTGGTCTTTATCTTCACGAAGGTTGAAAAAGATCATCTAGCAAAGCCTTTTTTCCCAGCTATATATAAGGAATTTGAAGAGTTGCATAAAATGGTTAAGAAAATGTGCCAAGATTACCTCAGTAGTTCTGGTCTGTGTTCCCAGGAGACCCTGGAAATAAACAATGATAAGGTAACAATCTCCCATGGCAGAAAGAGTTTTGCGAAGTTTATTCTCTTGGCCCATTTCTTTTCAGGTTGCTGAGTCATTAGGAATCACAGAATTCCTACGGAAGAAAGAAATACACCCAGACAACCTTGGACCCAAGCACCTCAGCCGAGACATGGATGGGGAGCAGCTAGAGGGAGCTAGCAGCGAGAAGAGGGAACGTGAGGTGGGCATGGCTGAAGTGGGTGCCAGGTGACTCTATTCTAGCTGATTGGGTCTTCTCTTCACAGGCTGCGGAGGAGGGACTGGCCTCAGTGAAAAGGCCCAGAAGAGAAGCCCTGTCCAACGATACCACTGAATCTCTTGCTGCCAACAGCAGAGGCCGGGAGAAGCCCAGGCCCTTGCATGCTTTGGCCGCTGGTGAGGGTAAAATGCTGTTTGTGGGGTGTATCCGCCATGTTCACCTGTTTCCCAAAATGTTTAGGTTTTTCCCCTCCAGTAAATGTGACTGTCTCTCCCCGTTCTGAAGAAAGCCATACAACGACGGTTTCTGGTGGCAATGGGAGCGTGTTCCAGGCGGGCCCGCAGCTTCAGGCACTGGCTAACTTAGAAGCCAGGAGGGGGTCTATAGGTGCTGCTCTCTCATCCCGGGATGTCAGTGGGCTGCCTGTTTATGCTCAGTCAGGAGAGCCTAGGAGGCTGACCCAGGCACAGGTGGCAGCGTTTCCTGGAGAGAATGCTTTGGAACACTCTTCAGACCAGGACACCTGGGACAGCCTGAGGAGCCCGGGTTTCTGCAGCCCTTTGTCATCTGGTGGTGGAGCAGAGTCCCTGCCGCCTGGGGGGCCTGGACATGCAGAGGCAGGACACCTCGGCAAGGTTTGTGACTTCCACCTGAACCACCAGCAGCCCAGCCCCACCAGCGTCCTGCCTACAGAGGTGGCAGCCCCTCCGCTTGAGAAAATTTTGTCTGTGGATAGCGTGGCAGTGGACTGTGCCTACAGGACTGTGCCCAAGCCAGGGCCTCAGCCTGGCCCACATGGATCACTATTGACTGAAGGGTGTCTCAGAAGCCTTTCGGGGGACTTGAACCGGTTCCCCTGTGGGATGGAGGTGCACTCTGGCCAGAGAGAACTGGAGAGCGTGGTTGCTGTCGGCGAAGCCATGGCTTTTGAAATTTCCAATGGGAGCCATGAGTTACTGTCTCAGGGACAGAAGCAGATTTTTATTCAGACTTCCGATGGGCTTATCTTGTCCCCTCCAGGTACAATAGTGTCTCAGGAGGAGGACATTGTCACAGTGACTGATGCAGAGGGGCGTGCCTGCGGATGGGCCCGCTAGAAGGAGTTCCTCTAGAAGCTGTGGAGTCGGTCGTCACCGTGGAGCCAGAGCCCTCACAGTGAAGTGGAGTCAGATCCTAGATTCGTCTGATTTTATCCAGAGAAGGTCTATGGCAAGCAATGTATATTTTTCTAATGTGAATATTGCACAGATGAACCTTTTATTTATAAAGAATAATGTCTTTCTGCCCTGCTGTCTACATTTTTCTATGGAGCTTGTC